GTGATAGTGCACACAGGGATAAAGGCAGAGACAGATAGACCAAGGGGCACGAAAGGGACATGAGGAGGGATCAATGAGTCTAGAGGATTATACAAAGATTCATAGAAGTGAGAACAGGAGTGGAGAGGATCCAGCAGGGGTAGAGAGTCAGTCAGACACAAACATAAAAAAATGCTGCCAGAAATTGCAAAAGGCTAAGTAAGTTTAGGGAAGAGAATCATGGCCCTAATTGAGGGAGATGAGAGAGAGACTGAGGGACAGAGAGAAGAGAGTAGAGAAAATGACAAGATCAAAGGATAGAGACAGAGAGGTGACTAAAGCAGGGGGATGAGGGTTAAGAGGGGTGAGAGCTGAGAGACACCAAGAGAAAGACAGCTAGAGAGAGCAAGAAGGAGAGACAGATGTAAAGAAAAAGGGCAAATTGGAAAGACAGAGTCAAAAAGTGAGACAAGATAAGGGACAGTACAATGGGAGAGACATGGGAGAATGTGAGAAGACTAAAGCACTGACACTGTGAAGAAAGTTACTGAGTAGAATCTACTAGCACCCTCAGCCTTATGTTTTGAGGGACAGGTCAGCTCATGGCCCTGCCCTCATATGGCAACCTCCTTCATCTCCCTCCCTTCCTGATCTCATAGAACAAGCACCCTCCCCGTACCTCACAAAACAACCTCTTTTTCTTGTTCCATCCCAGAGCAACCTCTCCCCCTCTCATGGGCTGTCACAGCAGCCTGGGTTGGTATGTGGGGCCAAGGCATGTGGGCCCTGAAATTGGAAAAGACAGAAGGGTTGTTGGAGGGACTAAATGAAACAATCCAAGTTAAGCCTTTAGTATAGTTTTTGGCACATAGTAAATCTTCAATAAATGTTAGCTTTTCTTATTAAAATTCCAGCTCTCCAATTTCATTGTTGGATGTTCTTGTTCAAATCACTTCCCCTCTCTGGATCTTGGCCTTCATCAGCTGTCAAACGTGAGGTAATTATGGCCACTTCACAAGGTAGGTAAGGAATTGGATCCAGTGCCTACCTCATATCTGGAGATATGTGTTTCCCTTCCCCTGCCTGCTTGTGAAAGCTAAAGCACTTGGGGCTGAGCCTGCAGACCACAGATAAAGTTGCCAGAGTTTATCGCCATTGGGGTCTGACCACTCCCCAAGCTGAGACCAGGGCGTGGGAGAGAAGAGGAGCCCCTTCCTGGAATCACGTCTGAGCATCTGGCTAGAGCTGGCCCTGGCTATTGGTGGTAAGAAATGGATGGCCCAGAAGTGCAGGCAACCTCTGCTGCACTAACATAGGCCTCTTTCCAGGTCATATGCCATTTGTCACCAATGCCTTACCAAAGGAACAGATCTGTAACTACAGTGGAATTTCAGGTACTGTTGAATATTCATTTACTCTACCATTCACTTTTTCCAAATAACAGTATTCTATTTTCAGTGGGAAATATGAGTGAGCATGTGAGAACAAGATCCCAATCCTCAGAAAGAGGAAATGACCAAGAGTCTTCCCAGCCAGTTGGATCTGTGATTGTGAGTCCTTTAACATTTGATGTTTCCTATTACTTTTTATTCACACACACACTTACACCCTTAGGTCCAGGAGCCCACTGAGGAAAAACGTCAAGAAGAGGAACCACCAACTGATAATCAGGGTATTGCACCTAGTGGGGAGATCGAAAATGAAGGAGCACCTGCCGTTCAAGGTGAAGGGAGAGTGGAGAATAATGCTTATGGGTTTGTAAACTGATGACCTTTTTATCTTTTAAGGGCCTGACATGGAAGCTTTTCAACAGGAACTGGCTCTGCTTAAGATAGAGGATGAGCCTGGAGATGGTCCTGATGTCAGGGAGGGGATTATGCCCACTTTTGATCTCACTAAAGTGCTGGAAGCAGGTTTGTTATTCATTTAAGATGCAAACTATTGTTAACGGGCCCTAATTTAATATTTATTTTATAGGTGATGCGCAACCATAGGTTTCAAGCAAGACAAATGAAGACTGAAACCAAGAACGTTATTCTTAATCTGGAAATTTGACTGATAATATTCTCTTAATAAAGTTTTAAGTTTTCTGCAAAGAATCCTTACACAGTTTTGTTAAATTTATTTCTGGATCTTT